TTTTCTATACATGCTTTTCTAATAGTTCTTTGGATACAATCTTTTGTTAACAACAAAGGTAGAATATATTCATTTCCTCATGAATTTTCTGTCTTTTTTTTCTGTCCAAAAATGAAAAGAGCAATTTTGTTATCTGTCCTTTCCTTCTGCCCAGAAATGATTAAACCTGTATTTCTTATTCTCTTCATATTTTCTTTGTTTTAATTCCTTTGTACTACAGTTTCTTCTCTATTCTCATTTGCTTTTCCTCTTCAAGTTTCTCTCTCAGAACAAATGCAGTGTTAATCCCGAAGCCGCTTGCGGGACACTGGCTTCTTCTCCTCAGTTTCCTCCCTAATATATTTGTTGAGGGGTAATACAAAATCACTGGGAAACTGATTAGAGCAGATTTGAAGACAAAATTGTGGCCTGGTAACTTAGCAAAAGCATAATGGTGTCATCTTGTATGCTGATGATAACGTTCTGGGCACTTTGTTACTTTCGTTTTCTTTTTTCCCTCTGTGTGTCTTTGTGTGTGTTTGTGTGTGTGCTCACACCCACACGTGTGACTTTGCACGCATTTGTCTTTGAGAGAGAGATAATAGTTTTTGTTTTTCTTTCAGTAGCCAAAGTTTAAACCATTGCTTTTTCTTTGATTCTATCGCTTTTAAGGTGATCTTTCTTAACACAGGATAAGAAAGCAGTAATGTCCTAAAGAATGCTGTTGAATTAATTAGTATCAGCCTCTCCTACAGTTCTGGAAGGATACGTGGTTAAGTACCACTCCTGGATGAATCAGAAAAACAGCCACTTGAGCAATTTCGTGTTCTGTGGTTCAGATGAGAATCCCAGTTGAGAAAGTAAGAAAATATGTGTTTATTCTTCAGCTTTAAATTGTTATATCACAAACTTCCTTCCTCCTTGGCAAGCTTTCTTTTTTGACGAGAAGAAAATTGTAATAAACAACAGTATGACTAATAGATAGTCACATGGTTACTTCCAGTTTGCAAAATGCTATTTATACTTTGAGTTACTCTTCAAAAGTGGTATACCTCTAGTTTGGAGCTGTGCTGTAAAAACAAGAGTAACATTTTTATATTAAAGTTAAATAAAGTTACAACTTTGAAGAGAGTTTCTGCAAGACATGACACAAAGCTGCTAGCAGAAAATCAAAACGCTGATTAAAAGAAGCACGGTAAGAACATTTTTGTTTGTTTAGAATGACCGGTCTCCTAAATGTCTTTATTTTTATTTTTCAGGTATGATGACCAAACATAAAAAGTGTTTTATAATTGTTGGTGTTTTAATAACAACTAATATTATTACTCTGATAGGTAAGTTACATCCTTCATTTTATTTTTCATGGGTACTTAAGATATATATTTGTCTCATTTCCAGTTAAACTAACTCGAGATTCTCAGAGTTTATGCCCCTATGATTGGATTGGTTTCCAAAACAAATGCTATTATTTCTCTAAAGAAGAAGGAGATTGGAATTCAAGTAAATACAACTGTTCCACTCAACATGCCGACCTAACTATAATTGACAACATAGAAGAAATGGTAAGTAATTTAATATACATTCTTTGTGAATTGTATGATTTTGAAATTAATTTTGTCTCTAAAGAATTTTCTTAGGCGGTATAAATGCAGTTCTGATCACTGGATTGGACTGAAGATGGCAAAAAATCGAACAGGACAATGGGTAGATGGAGCTACATTTACCAAATCGTGAGTTTATTTTTTTCTGGGATCACTTAAATTGACTACATAATGGTTAATCCCTTTGTTGCAGGTTTGGCATGAGAGGGAGTGAAGGATGTGCCTACCTCAGCGATGATGGTGCAGCAACAGCTAGATGTTACACCGAAAGAAAATGGATTTGCAGGAAAAGAATACACTAAGTTAATGTCTAAGATAATGGGGAAAATAGAAAATAACATTATTAAGTGTAAAACCAGCAAAGTACTTTTTTAATTAAACAAAGTTCGAGTTTTGTACCTGTCTGGTTAATTCTGCTTACGTGTCAGGCTACACATAAAAGCCACTTCAAAGATTGGCAAAAAATGGTTACAGGTATTCTGCTGAGTTTTTTTCTTTCTTTCTTTCTCTCTCTCTCTTTCTTTCTTTCTTTCTTTCTTTCTTTTTTTAACTGTAAACCAGAAAACAATTGTGGGGATCAAGGACAGACATAGCACTTAGACAGGACTTTCATGACCCAATATGGAACAATTTGAGTACCAGAATAGGAGATTATGGCCTATTGAACAAAATGTGAAACTGGGAGTCCACAAAGACATAAATGGAAAGATGAAGTACCTCCTGACAGAGCAAGAATGGCACTGAACAATGTTATATGGACAATGGCTATTTTATTCAAGACTATTACAATAGGGAAAAGAGACTAGGACTCAGTCTGAACTGAAATCTGTCAAAACAAAGGGGGGTGGGGCTTTAAGAGTGAAGGTGAGGAGGAGATCACACACCGTATGTGTTTGCTAACTGGCTTTACCCAAAAGAAAATTAAACTTTCTTTGATCTGTACAAGTTGATCAAACAAATGGGGTCATTCTTGTCATATGCAACTAAAACAGGGTAGACAGGCCAGGGGAAAAAGGCACTCAGGGCACACAGCATTGCTTCAAAATATAATTCTCTACAAACCTAGTTGCTAAAACTACCTGTTGTAACCTAAAACCAGTTTTATCTAACAGCTATTAAAACAACCTACTGTGACTGCAAAACTGGTTTTACCCACCACTGTCACACACCAATCAGAACTTGCCAGCTCCTCAAAACTTTACTAGGGCCAATAAACTTTCTTTCAAAACAATACGTAACTTTGTTGTTGTTTTTTTTTAATAACA